GCCACCCAGGGTCAGTGGTGGGTTCGACCTCACCTTCAAATCCATCTCCTGGCTCTTTCCCCAGCCACTCCCCTCAACATCTCTCAGCACAGGGTCCATGAGGAAGAACTGGACAAGCCCCCCCGAGCAGTTCAACTGGCCCTACCCAGTCCCCGCCCAGCCCCCACTCTCTGACCCTCTTGGATGGGGTCAGGAGTCTATGCCTCCACTCTCTCTCCTGCCCATCCCCCACTCAGCCCGCTCTCACCCCCATCCATGCCTGGTCCTTGCACCTGCACAGCCTTCAGCCAAGCAGACCTCCACTGGGTGCTGCCCATCCACTTACCCACCTATCCCGTCCATCCTCACCCATCTCTTCCCTCAATCCATCCTCACCCATCTCTTCCCTCAATCCCCATCGTCCTCCCGCCAGCTCTCCAGTCATCCGTCCATCCATCCGTCCACCCCACTTCCATCTACACCCACCAACTCATCCATCCGTCCACCGTCCATCCACCCACGCACCTGCATTGCCTAGGCACAACCCCTCACTTCCTTCCCTCCATTCATCTGTGTGTCCGTCCTGCCGTCCACCATCCATCATCCAGCCAGCCAGTGGGGCCACTCCCCTGCTCCTGGAGAAGGCCGAGAGCAGGAACCCAACTCTTGGCTTCTCTGCTGCGCGGGGCAGGCACCGGGCTCTCCTAGGTGTGCGCGCGTGTGTGCATTTTATCCGCCCCCCCTTATCTCGCTCCCCTCCCCCCACACCCCCGCCCCCCGCTAGCGCTCCCCCTCTAATGTGTGATCTGGAAGCTCTATAAAGCCTGATGTAATCCGTAATGCAGTCTCTGGCTCCCGATTCGGGATCCAGTTTCAGAGAGCGAGAGATTGGGGAGCGCCGGCAGCCGGGTGGGGGGAAGCAGCTCTCGCCTCTCTCCTCCTCCTTCTCCTCGTCCTCGGCCTCCTCCTCCTCCCCGCGCCGCCCCGCCCCCGGCTCGGCTTGGCTCGCCCCCCCCCCCCCCTCGCCAGGAAGGGGAAAAAAGGCGAGAAGAGCCGGGCAGGCGAGAGGAGCGGAGCGGCGGCGGCGGCCGGAGAGGGAGCGGCGGGCGCAGGCGGCGGCGGCGGGCGCGGCGTTGGCGGCGGCCCCGGCGGAGCGAGCGCGGAGCCGGAGAGCCGGGAGCACAGGCGGCCGCGCCGCGTCCTGGCCCGGCCCGGGCCCGCGCGCCAGCATCGTCCGCAGCGCGGGCATCCGGACCCTCCGGGCGCCCGGGGGGCTCCAGCAGGCGCGGGGGAACGGGAGGGGGCCTGCGTGCGCCGGCGGGTGCTCTCCAGGGGGCGTCCCGGCGAGGCCCAGAGCGGGCCGGGGGCGGCGGCGGCTGGAGGAGCCCCCCCCACCTCCGGTCGGGCGCCCGGCTCAGCCGCCGGCGACGCGAGGCGCTCGCGGGGATTTGCAACTCGCCGGATCGAGTCCTCGCCGGCGGGGCCGCTGCTGCTGGGGAAGGTAAGGAAGGCTCCGGCGGGGGGCTGGGGGCGCTCACTCTGACCCTCTGCTCTTTCTCTTCCAGCTGCTGCTGGTGGCCACAGGCTGGCACCAGGGCCCTGGACTTTAGAAGCCGTTGCTGCCCTCTCTGTCACCTGAAGCGGGGCCCTCTCCCATCCCACCCTTGCCCCGCCTCCCTGCCCCCACCGGGCCGGCCCTGCCCGCCGCCGGACCCTGGCATGTCAAGACCTGGTCCGCGCCTGCCTGCCCAGCCCGCGGAACCCCGGCGGCCCCGCGAGCTAGGATGAGGGGCCAGGCCGCCGCCCCGGGCCCCGTCTGGATCCTCGCCCCGCTGCTACTGCTGCTGCTGCTGCTGGGACGCCGCGCGCGGGCGGCCGCCGGAGCAGACGCGGGGCCCGGGCCCGAGCCGTGCGCCACGCTGGTGCAGGGAAAGTTCTTCGGCTACTTCTCCGCGGCCGCCGTGTTCCCGGCCAACGCCTCGCGCTGCTCCTGGACGCTACGCAACCCGGACCCGCGGCGCTACACTCTCTACATGAAGGTGGCCAAGGCGCCCGTGCCCTGCAGCGGCCCCGGCCGCGTGCGCACCTACCAGTTCGACTCCTTCCTCGAGTCCACGCGCACCTACCTGGGCGTGGAGAGCTTCGACGAGGTGCTGCGGCTCTGCGACCCCTCCGCACCCCTGGCCTTCCTGCAGGCCAGCAAGCAGTTCCTGCAGATGCGGCGCCAGCAGCCGCCCCAGCACGACGGGCTCCGGCCCCGGGCCGGGCCGCCGGGCCCCACCGACGACTTCTCCGTGGAGTACCTGGTGGTGGGGAACCGCAACCCCAGCCGTGCCGCCTGCCAGATGCTGTGCCGCTGGCTGGACGCGTGTCTGGCCGGTAGTCGCAGCTCGCACCCCTGCGGGATCATGCAGACCCCCTGCGCCTGCCTGGGCGGCGAGGCGGGCGGCCCTGCCGCGGGACCCCTGGCCCCCCGCGGGGATGTCTGCTTGAGAGATGCGGTGGCTGGTGGCCCTGAAAACTGCCTCACCAGCCTGACCCAGGACCGGGGCGGGCACGGCGCCACAGGTGAGTGACTGGCGGGGAAACCTTCGGACAGGGCCCTGATCCCCGCCCTCTGGTTTCCCCCCAGGCGGCTGGAAGCTGTGGTCCCTGTGGGGCGAATGCACGCGGGACTGCGGGGGAGGCCTCCAGACGCGGACGCGCACCTGCCTGCCCGCGCCGGGCGTGGAGGGCGGCGGCTGCGAGGGGGTGCTGGAGGAGGGTCGCCAGTGCAACCGCGAGGCCTGCGGCCGTGAGTGCGGGCGGGGCGGGGCGGAGCCGGAGCGCTCCTGTGCTGACCTAAGCCCGTCCTGCAGCCGCTGGGCGCACCAGCTCCCGGAGCCAGTCCCTGCGGTCCACAGATGCCCGGCGGCGCGAGGAGCTGGGGGACGAGCTGCAGCAGTTTGGGTTCCCAGCCCCCCAGACCGGTGAGCTGGCGGGAGGGGGGTGGGTGGGACTAGCAGGCCTGTGACGCTGTAGTGGGGCCTGCAGGTGACCCAGCAGCCGAGGAGTGGTCCCCGTGGAGCGTGTGCTCCAGCACCTGCGGCGAGGGCTGGCAGACCCGCACGCGCTTCTGCGTGTCCTCCTCCTACAGCACGCAGTGCAGCGGACCCCTGCGCGAGCAGCGGCTGTGCAACAACTCTGCCGTGTGCCCAGGTGGGTGGGACCTTGGGCTGGGGCAGCGGACAAGTGGGCAGCAGCACCTTCCGTCCCTCTGCAGTGCATGGTGCCTGGGATGAGTGGTCGCCCTGGAGCCTCTGCTCCAGCACCTGTGGCCGTGGCTTTCGGGATCGCACGCGCACCTGCAGGCCCCCCCAGTTTGGGGGCAACCCCTGTGAGGGCCCTGAGAAGCAAACCAAGTTCTGCAACATTGCCCTGTGCCCTGGTAGGTGAGAGGGAGGGCGTAGGGGCAGGGAGCACGCCCACTTTGTGTCTCCTTCCTCCCCCGGGCCGGGCAGTGGATGGAAACTGGAATGAGTGGTCGAGCTGGAGCGCCTGCTCCGCCAGCTGCTCCCAGGGCCGACAGCAGCGCACGCGTGAATGCAACGGGCCTTCCTACGGGGGTGCGGAGTGCCAGGGCCACTGGGTGGAGACCCGAGACTGCTTCCTGCAGCAGTGCCCAGGTCAGGGGTGCGCCAGGCTGGGGTCGGGGGGCGCCTGTGCCCTGTGTCTGGCCACGCCCCGCAGTGGATGGCAAGTGGCAGGCCTGGGCGTCATGGGGCAGTTGCAGCGTCACGTGTGGGGCTGGCAGCCAGCGACGGGAGCGTGTCTGCTCTGGGCCCTTCTTCGGGGGAGCAGCCTGCCAGGGCCCCCAGGATGAGTACCGGCAGTGCGGCACCCAGCGGTGTCCCGGTGAGGCCCCTCCTACCTGGGCTGGGCTCTGGTTCCTGAACCCCTGTCCCGGGCCCCTTGGCAGAGCCCCATGAGATCTGTGATGAGGACAACTTTGGTGCTGTGATCTGGAAGGAGACCCCAGCGGGAGAGGTGGCTGCTGTCCGGTGTCCCCGCAACGCCACAGGTGAGGGCTGGAGAGCACGTGGTGTATGGGGGGCATCCACCTGAGAAGGGGATGGTCTCCCCAGGACTCATCCTGCGACGGTGTGAGCTGGACGAGGAAGGCATCGCCTACTGGGAGCCCCCCACCTACATCCGCTGTGTTTCCATTGACTACAGAAACATCCAGATGATGGTGAGGGCCAGTTCCCGGGGGTCTCCAACCCCGTGAAGGCACCCGCCCTCTCTGTCTTCCGCAGACCCGGGAGCACCTGGCCAAGGCTCAGCGAGGGCTGCCTGGGGAGGGGGTCTCGGAGGTCATCCAGACACTGGTGGAGATCTCTCAGGACGGGACCAGCTACAGTGGGGACCTGCTGTCCACCATCGATGTCCTGAGGAACATGACAGAGATTTTCCGGAGAGCGTACTACAGCCCCACCCCTGGGGACGTACAGGTGGGCTCCCCGAGCGGCATTTTGGAAGAGGGCTGTCACTGGCCCTTCTTCCTCTTCTTTCCAGAACTTTGTCCAGATCCTTAGCAACCTGTTGGCAGAGGAGAATCGGGACAAGTGGGAGGAGGCCCAGCTGGTAGGGCCTGGGGCCCCTACGGTCAGCAGCCTCTCCCTCGGCTGCTCACCCCCCTGCCCTCCAGGCGGGCCCCAACGCCAAGGAGCTGTTCCGGCTGGTGGAGGACTTTGTGGACGTCATCGGCTTCCGCATGAAGGACCTGAGGGATGCATACCAGGTGACAGACAACCTGGGTAAGCCTGCCCGCCTGCTGCCACCCCCCATGTCTGTCTCTCCCGCCTTTGACCCTGCTCCCAGTTCTCAGCATCCATAAGCTCCCAGCCAGCGGAGCCACTGACATCAGCTTCCCCATGAAGGGCTGGCGGGCCACGGGTGACTGGGCCAAGGTGCCAGAGGACAGGGTCACTGTGTCCAAGAGTGTCTTCTCCACGGGGCTGACAGGTGAGGGGCCCAGGGAGTGGAGGGGGACCTTCCGGGCCGGGGTTGACAGTGCACTTTCTTCCAGAGGCCGATGAAGCATCCGTGTTTGTGGTGGGCACCGTGCTCTACAGGAACCTGGGCAGCTTCCTGGCCCTGCAGAGGTGGGGAGCCCTGGGCAGGTGGGGTGGGCAGTTCCCCCGACACCTGTGCCTCTGGCTCTTGCAGGAACACGACCGTCCTGAATTCTAAGGTGATCTCCGTGACTGTGAAACCCCCGCCTCGCTCCCTGCGCACACCCTTGGAGATCGAGTTTGCCCACATGTATAATGTGAGTGCCGTCCACGTGCACACTCTGATGCCAGGGGCCCTGACTCCTCTCCCCTCTCTCCCAGGGCACCACCAACCAGACCTGTATCCTGTGGGATGAGACGGATGTGTAAGTTCACTTGGATTTCATGGCCGTGGGGGCTGTCTCCCTCCCGTGTCCCGCCCGCCCCCAGACCCTCCTCCTCCGCCCCCCCGCAGCTCGGGCCCTGGTCGTGGCGCGGCTGCCGCACGGTGCCCCTCGACGCCCTCCGGACGCGCTGCCTCTGTGACCGGCTCTCCACCTTCGCCATCTTAGCCCAGCTCAGCGCCGACGCGGTGAGACCCCGGCCGGGCCGGCGGGAGGGGCGCACTCCCTGCGGTCTCTTCCCGGTCCCCACAGAACATGGAGAAGGCGACTCTGCCGTCGGTGACGCTCATCGTGGGCTGTGGCGTGTCCTCTCTCACCCTGCTCATGCTGGTCATCATCTACGTGTCCGTGTGGAGGTGGGTGCCGCCCAGGTGCTGGGCATGCATGTGTGCTGACCTTGGGCCCCTGCACTCTCCACAGGTACATTCGCTCAGAGCGTTCTGTCATCCTCATCAACTTCTGCCTGTCCATCATCTCCTCCAATGCCCTCATCCTCATCGGGCAGACCCAGACCCGCAACAAGGTAGGCAGCCTTGCGTCCTGCCATGCACTTCCGCCCAGCCTGCCCCGCCCTGGGCCCCACACAGGTGGTGTGCACGCTGGTGGCCGCCTTCCTGCACTTCTTCTTCCTGTCCTCCTTCTGCTGGGTGCTCACCGAGGCCTGGCAGTCCTACATGGCGGTGACGGGCCACCTCCGGAACCGCCTCATCCGCAAGCGCTTCCTCTGCCTGGGCTGGGGTGAGCCGCGGCCTTCCCGACCCTCCTGGACAGGGCCAACACCCTCTCTCTGCTCCTTCTCCAGGGCTCCCTGCACTGGTTGTGGCCATTTCTGTGGGATTCACCAAGGCCAAAGGGTACAGCACCATGAACTAGTGAGTCGGGGCATTGGGGGTGTGGTGGATGGCGGGCGGTGCTGATGGCCTGTCTCCTCCCCAGCTGCTGGCTCTCCCTGGAGGGGGGACTGCTCTATGCCTTCGTGGGACCTGCCGCTGCCGTTGTGCTGGTACTGACCCGCCCAGGCCCCACTCCCCACGACCCCCACACCCCCACCACTCTCTGCCCGGCAGGTGAACATGGTCATTGGGATCCTGGTGTTCAACAAGCTCGTGTCCAAAGACGGCATCACGGACAAGAAGCTGAAGGAGCGGGCAGGGTAGGACCGGGGCTACGCGGCTCCTTGCCCACCTTTCGTTTCAGCCTTTTAATTTCACTTGCAGTCAGCCGTCCCCGCACCCCCTCGGGCGCGCCCTCAAGTGTGCCGAGTGTGGAGTCCTCTCTGCCGCCGATGCCACCTCCGACGCCACCAGTAACGCCATGTTAGTGCCTCCGCTGCCACCTCCCTCCTAGGGGGGCGGCAGCGCTGACACCCTCCATCCCCAGGGCCTCCCTGTGGAGCTCCTGCGTGGTGCTGCCGCTGCTGGCGCTGACCTGGATGTCGGCTGTGCTCGCCGTCACCGACCGCCGCTCCGCCCTCTTCCAGATCCTCTTCGCTGTCTTCGACTCGCTGGAGGGCTTCGTCATCGTCATGGTGCACTGTATCCTCCGTAGAGAGGTGGGTGAGGCAGCCTCTGTCGGGCCGGGCTCTGCCACTGAGGTGCTCGGCTCTCCCTCCCCAGGTCCAGGACGCTGTGAAATGCCGTGTGGTTGACCGGCAGGAGGAGGGCAACGGGGACTCAGGGGGCTCCTTCCAGAACGGCCACGCCCAGCTCATGGTAGGACTCAGGGCCCGGGGACTCAGGCTGCCGCTCACCCTGCCCTGTTGTCTCTGTCCTACAGACCGACTTCGAGAAGGACGTGGATCTGGCCTGTAGATCAGGTGAGCGCCCGACAGGTGAGAGGACAGTGCCAGTTTCTGTCCCCACCACTGTTCTGTGAACCAGGTCCTGAGGCAGTGACAGGCAGTGGCTTTCTGAGCTGTGGAGAGGCCAATGGACCATGCTCCCTCTGGTCATTTAGATATTTGAAGAGCACCTTCTCTAGAGACAGCCCTGGCAGAGGAGCTGGGACAGCCCCAGGTGGGGAGTGTGTGCTGGTGCCAGTTGGGCCCTGTCCCCGCTGTCTCCCCCGCGGCCCCTGCAGTGCTGAACAAGGACATCGCGGCCTGCCGCACTGCCACCATCACGGGCACACTGAAGCGGCCGTCTCTGCCCGAGGAGGAGAAGCTGAAGCTGGCCCATGCCAAGGGGCCGCCCACCAATTTCAACAGCCTGCCGGCCAACGTGTCCAAGCTGCACCTGCACGGCTCACCCCGCTATCCCGGCGGGCCCCTGCCCGACTTCCCCAACCACTCACTGACCCTCAAGAGGGACAAGGCGCCCAAGTCCTCCTTCGTCGGTGACGGGGACATCTTCAAGAAGCTGGACTCGGAGCTGAGCCGGGCCCAGGAGAAGGCTCTGGACACGAGCTACGTGATCCTGCCCACGGCCACGGCCACGCTGCGGCCCAAGCCCAAGGAGGAGCCCAAGTACAGCATCCACATTGACCAGATGCCGCAGACCCGCCTCATCCACCTCAGCACGGCCCCCGAGGCCAGCCTCCCCGCCCGCAGCCCGCCCTCCCGCCAGCCCCCCAGCGGCGGGCCCCCCGAGGCACCCCCTGCCCAGCCCCCACCGCCTCCGCCCCCACCGCCACCACCTCCCCAGCAGCCCCTGCCCCCACCGCCCAATCTGGAGCCGGCACCCCCCAGCCTGGGGGATCCCGGGGAGCCTGCCGCCCATCCGGGACCCAGCACGGGGCCCAGCACCAAGAACGAGAATGTCGCCACCTTGTCTGTGAGCTCCCTGGAGGTGAGGGGGGCAGGGGTGGGCCACACCCCAGCGGCGAATGTTCGCAAACCCCTTCTCCCTGCAGCGGCGGAAGTCGCGGTATGCAGAACTGGACTTTGAGGTGAGTTCTGGTGTCCCCCCCCACCAGACACTCCCAGGACTCACTGCCCAGACCCCGCCTGCAGAAGATCATGCACACCCGGAAGCGGCACCAAGACATGTTCCAGGACCTGAACCGGAAGCTGCAGCACGCAGCGGAGAAGGACAAGGAGGTGCTGGGGCCGGACAGCAAGGTCTGGAGGGCAGGGAGGGGCGGGGTGGGGAGGCCCCACCCCTCCTGCACCACGGGCCACCCAGCAGCCGGAAAAGCAGCAGACGCCCAACAAGAGGCCCTGGGAGAGCCTCCGGAAAGCCCACGGGACGCCCACGTGGGTGAAGAAGGAGCTGGAGCCGCTGCAGCCGTCGCCGCTGGAGCTTCGCAGCGTGGAGTGGGAGAGGTCGGGCGCCACGATCCCGCTGGTGGGCCAGGACATCATCGACCTCCAGACCGAGGTCTGAGCGGGTGGGCGGCGGCCACGCACTGGGCCACGGAGGAGGGATGCTGCTCCGCCCGCTCCTGCCGCAGACGGGCACAGACACGCTCGCGGGCAGCGGGCCAGGCCCGCACCCCGGCCTCAGGGCGCTCAGACGGCGGCCAGGCACAGGGCCCGCAGTGCTGGGACCAGAGCCAGATGCAGGACAGGAGGCGGCCCGGCCAGCGGGCACAGGGCACCAGAGGCCGAAGGTGCCTCAGACTCCGCCCTCCTCGGGCCGAGGCCCAGCGGGCAGATGGGCGGACGGCTGTGGACCGTGGACAGGCCCAGCGCGGCCAGCGTCCCAGGGTACCCGCCTGAGCTCCTGCTGCGGAGGAGCTGCCTGCTTGGCCCGGCCGGCCTGGCACCGTTTTTTAAACACCCCCATCCCTCGGGAAGCAGCCAGCTCCCCACACCTTCCAGGGCCCTAGGCCCCTCCTAGACCCAGGTGGAGGGCACAGCCCTCCGACCCTCATGGCCCCCAGGGGCAGGACTGAGTCCCCTCCAGGAAGAAGCAGGGGGGAATCTATTTTTTCTCTCCTTTTCTTTTCTTCAATAAAAAGAATTAAAAACCCATCTCCTCTCTGTGTGGCCTCCCTCTGTGCGGC